CCCTCCGAGGCTGCTGGTGGCTCAGCCTCTGTGCCCTGGATGCCCGTGGCTGTGCCTGCCGGCAGCCAGGGCCCCGTTTGGCTTGGAATCTCCCCTGGGCCCCGTGCCTATGTGGGGCTGGGCTTGGGCGGTGTCTCCAGGCGTTTGCCTGGCGGTTCCAGAGGACAGGTTCTATAGCGTGAGCCTGGAGGAGGGCCCTCCATCCTTCGTGCCTTCCTAGACTTAAGAGGTCTTTCGCGCAGACCTCCCTTCTCTGGGGCCACTTGGGAAGGGTCAACTTAAGGGCCATTCCTGGAACAAATCCGTGCTCATGATCATCGCAGCTCCGTGCCACTGCCACCTCCCGCGGGGATGGACTCACCAGGGGCTCACAATGGTGAGCATTGGGGGAGGGGGTGGTCCCCAGGCTCCAAGGTGGCACTGCCAGTGGGGGTGGGGAAGGAGCTGGGAGGGAACTGGGATCTGAGTCTGAGTTCCCCTCAGGGACTGCAGAGCCATGTCCTCCCCACCACACTGCCGTGTCACGGACCCACTGGGATGTGCAGGGTCCGAGGAGGCCAGCGGGGGCTCCTGACCTGGGGCAGCACCTGGCATCTCTGCCACTGTCACTGTGGGCAAAGGGTGTCTTCTGGCCTGCACCAGGGTGAGCCCAGAAGCCAGCGCCCCTTCCCCTGCCCAGCCCCATGGAACTGAGAGATGGTGGCTGATGTGTTTCTGTTGGGATGTCTGGGCTGGGCCCCACAGCTGCTGGGACCTCTGTGCCTCAGACTGAATTGAACCTAACCCTGACCTGGGGTTAGGCCCCGCCCCCACCAACCAGAAACTTGCCCAACACTGACCCCACAAGCCCAGCCCGGCCCCATTCCCTCCCTGCATGTCATTCTGGGCCTGGGCGGACTGGGTGGGGCACCGCTGAGAGCCCCATCAGGAGCTGAAGGCCAGAGGCTCTGTCGCTGAGTGACAAGGTTATTATGCTGTCACGGGGCCAGCCGGAACTCTCCCCCACCCCACCAAGAGACAGCTCATTAGGAAGGCCCCCAGCTGTGGCCAGCCCAGGGCCGGGCTGCCCACCGTGCCAGCCCAGTTTCAATGACCCACCTGAGGGTTTCCATCGTGGGCCAGGGGACCGGCGCAGGCGGGCATCCGGAGCCAGGCAGTGGCCAGCCCATCCCGGGCAGGGTCATAGGTGGGGCTGCAGGCCTCGAAGCCGCCATGTGAAGGCAGCAGCGACCCCAGGCAGGGCGGGCCAGGTTGACCTTGCACCTGCTCTCCCCTCAGCCCCGCGGCCATGCCGACCCTGGTCGTGGGCACGCCGCCCACCTGCCTGGGGGACACACCTCAGCCCTGCCACAAGAACAGCCAGAGGCAGGGCCCCTTCTCCCATGGGGCCCCAGGGAGAGCAGCCGACTGGAAGGCTGTTGCCAAGCCCAGGTAGCATCTGCGTGGACTTAGGCGGGGGGCTGGTCTGACCGGCATGTCTGCCGTTCCCTCCCAGGCTCTGCGCACCTGCAGCTGAGGATGACGTGGCAGCCCTGAGGTGGCCCGGGCCCTCCCAGCAGCCAGACCCACCCTGGGCAGCTCCCCACGTGGTCGGGTCTGACGACCTCAAGGAACCAGGACCCTGGGGGAAGGCGTGCAGCCTGCCCATGTGGTCCACAGGCCCGGAGGCTAGGGATGGGGACAGCTCGGTGTCATCGGGCCGCCTCTCGTGCTCTTCGGGGGGCCACGACGTGTGTGTGTCTTGGAAGGAGAGGCCACCCCAGGTGTTGGGGCCCCAGCAGAGGCCCAGAAAGAGTGACGCGCGGCTGGAGCAGCTGAGAGACAAGATCCGGGCCCAGGCGTGGCAGCAGGGGAGCTGTGCGTCCCTGGGCACCTCAGCCCCCTCCAGCGCCTCCAGACTCCACAAAGCCTCCACGCTGATGCTTAGGAGGAAAGGCCAAGAGGCAAAAAATCCCCCTCCAGCCCCTGAATGCTCAGGTCAGTGGCCACTTTGCCAGAGAGGGGCAGGACACGCTGCCTTCTTCTTTTCACCCTGTTCCAGGTTTCAGCATCTTGAGTGCAGCTGAGCGCAGAGTTGAAGCCAAGGCATCCCACGGCCAGGGGCGCGAGCTCTCCAGGGTCTCCCAGCACCAGGTTCCTGGTGAGCGGCTCTGCGGCGGCTGCCCTGGTGCTCTCCCTCCCTTCCTTTCTCTTCCTCACTGAAGTTCTGAGGGAAAAACCCAAAAGGGTCAAAAGCAGTTCTTGCAAAAGAGAGAAGACCCCCAAGTTGCCCTCCCCTAGAAGAGCGGCCAAAGACAAACACAAAGACGAAGGTAAGGTTTGCTATTTTGGGGCCCTGGCACGCGCCCGGCTGTGTGTATGTTTTCTCTGTTTAAGATTCGGAGCTGGTTGGTGTTTACGCCTGGAGAAAGGGACAAGCTCTGGTGAGGTCGCTGCTTGGGCCCCCTCCCGTCCTCCGCAGGCACCATAGCAAGGATCCCTCGAGAGACCCGGCTCTCACCGTGGACTTAGGTACCTGTGCCTCTGCCATGGGCTCTGTCCTGCCTCCTCACCCCTGACACTCCTGTCTTTGCAGGAGACAGCGAGAAAGTCATAGCTGCCAAGTGCTCACCGGTTTGTGCCCAGTTGCCCGATGCCACCTCCGCCTACAGTGACCAGCAGGTGTCTGGGAACACACCCAGCCTGGCTTCCTTCGACCAGCCAGCGACCATACAGACGGCCATGGCCATCCTACAAGACCTGCGCCAGCAAATCCAGGCTGGGCTGGAGCTGGCCCAGGCCCGCAAGGGAGGGCAAGAGCTCGGGCCATCAAAGCGGAGGCTGCAGGACGTGGCAGGGAGGGGCTGCTGCAGGGACCCCAATGCCCAGAGCTCCTTCTCTAAGAGTCCCTGGGCCATGACAGAGAGGAAGCATTCCTCTTTAGAGAGGGCTAGGAGTGTCCACACCTGGGAGCCCTGGAGCTCCTCCACTGCACGGGAGTCCTGTCCGCAGAGGGCCTGGGGGGCCCAAGGACAGGACCGCTCCTTCCAGAGGCCGGAGAGTCCCCATGAGAGGTTGGGCCACTTCTCCCAGAGGCCCTGGAGTGCACTGGCTGGGCAGGCCTGCAGTCCGCAGAGGGCCTGGGGGGCCCAAAGACAGGGCCCCTCCTCCCAGAGGCCTGGGAGCCCCCCTGAAAAGCGGAGCCCCTTCCCCCAGCAGCCCTGGAGTGCTGTAGCCACACAGCCCTGTCCACGGAGGGCCTGGACTGCCTGTGAAACCTGGGAGGACCCTGGCCCCAGACTGCGGAACCCTCTGGAAAGGCCCAGTCCTCCAGCCCAGCGGCCCTGGAGCAGCTCCGGCGTGCAGAGGGCCGGCCCCCAGGGCAAGGGCAGAGGCATCGGCTCCCCCGTCTCGGCTGCCAAGCATGCCCTGCCAAGGCCCACCGGGAGCTTCCCTCAGAACCCACTTGGGAAGGAGAAGGACACGCTGCGGCCCTGCCCCAGGTCCCGGGGGCTCCTGGGACCCTCGCACAGCTCTGAGTCCTTGCGGGAGTTCATGCGCCAGAAGGCGCAGGCCCGGCGGCGGCAGGCCCTGGAGGAGAAGGCCTCGGCCCTGCGCACACGGGAGCTGAGGAGCCGGAGGCTGCAGGAGGTCTACCGGCAGCAGAGGGAGGCCGTCCTCGGCAGGGCGGTCCCCGTGGTCTCCCGGACCACCCCTGGCATCGTGACCTTTGTCCCCAGTTCTGCACAGTCCGGGGTACATGCTGGGGTTGGGTTGGGGGGACTCGGGGGGGCTCTGATGGCATTGCCCTCTACTTTAGGGCCTGGAAGCCTCCGGGAGCCTGGAGTCCCCAGTGCTGGAATGGAGCAAAGTGACCTCTGGCATGGTGCTGGGGGGCCAGGAAGCCCCAGGCAGGTGGGTGTGAAAGTGTGGGTGCTGCACATGCCGAGCTGATCTGTCCACGTCTCTCTTCCTGCAGCTTCTGCCTGTGTTTGAACAGAGCCTGGAACCATGCTGAGACCCTAGATCCCCCAGGGATGGGGGGCCCCCAAGATGGCCGGGATGCCCCCGTGCTGCTGTCAGCTTCACCCTCTCTGGGATCCCTGGAGCTCCAGGACCTGACCACCCGCTACCTACCCCGGGGGATGTGCATCTACCTGGACCCAAAGGAGGCTGAGCACCTGGGCACTTCCAGCTCCCTGCACCTCCGGCATAAGCAGGCGCAGCTGCAGGCGCTAGAGACCACAGCCAAAGTCCTCAAGCAGCGGGTCGATAGCCTCACCGCCAAGCTGCAGGGTGCCGAAGCGCTGGACACCGTCAGGGACCCAGCTGTGGGCCTGCTGCGCTCGTGCCCCCACAGCCTACCTGCCGCCCCCACGCTCGCCACCCCCACGCTTGCCACCCCAGCCTGCCCTGGAGCCTTGGGGCCCAACTGGGGCAGAGGGGCACCTGGGGAGTGGGTGAGCATGCAGCCCCAGCCCCTTCTGCCCCCGACCTACTTCCTGGACGGCGAGACACTGTCGTGGGGCCCCAGCTGGGAGCAACAGCAGAGTGTGAGCCCGAGGGCCCACTGCGAGAGCAAGCCCCGAGGTAGGCCGGCACCCGGGACACGGTGACCGCTGAGGGAGTGAAGCCAGGTGCCCTCTTCTCCAAGGTTTTCCAGAGGAGGGACACGTGGACGTGAAACCAGACAAAAGGCTGCAGAGAGGCGTGGCCCCCTTCCAGGCCCTCAGCCCCTCTGCGGGGAGGTAAGACCACCTGCCCACCTGCCCACCTGCCCGGCCCTGCCACACGTGTGCCTGTGTCTTCCAGCTCATATGCGGGCCCAGCCACGCTGCACCCTATCTGGGGCTCCCTGGGACTGGAGGAGACGCCGTCGGTCGGAGGGGCAGATTCTGTGGCGCCCTGCACCCCCCGGAGCTGCGGTAAGGGCGACCCTGCGGACAGGCCCTGGGCTCCACTCAGCTATCCCCCTCCATGGTTCCACAGGTCAGCAGGAGGACCCATGTGTGAGATGCCTTCCCAACACCCAACAGAAGACCTCCAGCTTTCTGGATTCTCTGAAGGTTTGCCCAAGGCCGATGACAGCTGGGTCCCCCAGGAACCGTGAGCTGTGGGCTCTCCCTGCAGCTGGACCAGCAGAAGCAGGCGTTGGCCCTCCTGCGGCAGCGGGCAGAGCTGGAGGCCCGGGAGACACAGCAGACCCTGGATGGGCTGCTCTTCAGGAGGCGGCTGGAGGTAGCAGCCGCTTGCCACAGGGGGAGCCCCTGTCTCTGCAGGAGGTTGGGTGGGAAGGTCAGTCACACTGGGAAGGAATGCGGAGACTTATTCTCCGCAACACACCTCCCACTCCTCACAGCAGCTGATGGAGAGACACTCGACCCAGGCCAGGCCAGAGGAGGCGTTGAAGCTGGAGCAGCCTCCGATGTGCAAGGACCGAGAGCCGACCACAGCCTCTCAGAGCACAGGGATGGCCACACCCAGGTGAGGTCGGGGGCTGGGGCTGGCCACCCCCTGCCAAGTCTCCCGGGCATGTCCTCACCTGTAGGTCACACCCGCCTCTGGACACAGATGCTGCCACGTCCTCCCAGGGTCCCGAGGACAGGCCAGAGAATGTGGTGGCCAAGCCAGCCTCTGCAGGTGACGGTGTCTTCAAAACCCCACCCAGGCCTACATGACCCAACCATGGCGCTTCCTTCCTCAGAGGTGGAGGGCCCTGACGGAGCCCTCTCCCAGCTTCCCCTGGCCAAGTTCTTCCCTCCGGACAACCCCACCCACCAGGTACGTGGAGAGGTCCCCTGGGGGAGAGGCACCCAGAGCTTTAGGGGCCTTGGGCCGCTTCAAGCTGCAGATGCTGGAGCGGAGCCTGCGGGAGGAGGAGCTGCGAGCACAGCACCAGGCCGCGCTGCTGCGCCTGCGAGAGATGGCGCTCCAGGAGAAAACGCTCGCGGAGCTGGCCTGGCTGGAGCATCGACGAGGGTGAGCGCATGCGCCTGGCGCCGGCCCCGCCCACATTGGCAGTGATGTTGCCACCTCCCCCCAGGTGCCTGGACAGCAAGAGGGACAGAGCTGTGCTGGCCGCGCTGGTTGAGAAGCAGCAGCAAGCCCTCAGCAGATTGGAGAAGGAGCAGGTGGGGCCAGCACAGGCCTGGTGGGTCAGGGTTATGCTGACATCTGCTTATTTTGCCTGCTCAGAGGGAAATCCAATACCTGAGACACACGCAGCTGTTCAGGCACCGGGACAGGAAGCTGCTTCTGCAGCATCAGAGGGACGTCGTCTCCATGCCGGGGCCTGTGGACATCCTCCCCATCCCGGGGCCCACGGACGTCGTCCCAGCGCACGAGCTGCAGGCCCAGGCCAAGCTGCAGCAGGTGGGTGCTCTCGCCTGGGCTGGGACTCAGCTCTTGCCAGGCTCTCCTGCACCATTTCTTACAGGGTTCCAGCCCCAAAGTCAAGGCCGCCTGGGAGGGAGGCTCAGAGACAAGCCAGCAGCCAGAGGCCTCCCTGTGTCCCCTGACCCCATGCAGGCCCAGCAGCTCCACCAGCCATCGCCCCCAGAGCAGCCCCGCAAGCTCAAAGGCCACGCGGTGAGTTGGTTGGTCTTAGGGGGTCGGGGGTCGGCGGTCACCTCCACTCTGCATGGCCGTGCAGCCCTCCCACTGAGCAGCAGGATGTGACGCCACCCCAGACAACCTCCGATGCAGATGGTCACCAGCAGCCTCCGAGGCCAGCATGGGGCGAGGACACACACGACCCCCAGGGCCCGCTGGTGGAGAGTGGCAGCCATGTCAGTCAAGGTAATGAGCAGCCGCGGCGACCGCCCAGGGTCCTGCTGGTGACTCCTGGGATTGTGTCTTTCAGAGCCTGGGGAGCAGCCTCGGGCCCCTCTGCTGGGCCTGCAGCACGTGAGCCCCCCGGACGGACAGCGGCTGGGCCCAGCCTTTCCCGTACGCACTCTCCCTGGAAGCCCTTTCCCCAGTGTGCCATGTCCACTCCCGTCTCACCCCCCAGGCCGAGGAGGCGGAGGGGCGCCTCCCCACAGCTCAGTGCAGGTCTCGGGAGGTGAAGGAGCCACCCCCAGGTAAGCACCCTGGAAACACCGCGTGGGCCTCCCCACCAGTGCTGACAGTCCCTTTGCCCTCCAGGAGACCCTCAGACCAAGCCCGGCCCTTCCTTAGCAGGGAAGCCCCGGGCTCCAACAGACAGCCATGTGGGGAGCTTCAGGGAACGCAGCCGACGCTCCTGCGGCAGAGAAGGTCCTTGTGGCCCACAAGAAGCCAGCGTGAGTCGGGTGTGGCCGTGCCCTTCCTGTGGCCAACAGTGTCATTTCTGCAACGTCTCTCCAGCAGGTGGCTGAGGACAGCATGAGCGAAGAGGGCTTGGAATCGGGGCTGGATTTTGCTGAGAGCCCCGTGGAGGAGTCCCAGGAAACCGAGAGCTGGCGATCGGGGGAGCAGAGGTGTGGGGCTGAGCTCCCTGGAGCAGGGGTGGAGCGTGAGGCACGGAGACGGGTTCAGCCGGTACCCCCTGTCCCCCTGCTGTGGGGACCCTCACTCTCTCCTGGCACACCTGTGCTGCCGGGGCACAGCCCTGCACCCACCCTGAGCCCTCCTGGGTCTGACCCACTTTTGGAAATAAAAATGTCACCCATGAATCAGCCCAAGGTCAGCAGAGCGGCTTCGAACCCCCTGGGAGTGGCAGCCCCACCCCCCTCTCTGCCACCTGATCCAGTGGGATTGAGACTGGATGCCCCCAAAGACAAGCCCTCGGGGAGCCCTTGCCCTCAGGGTCACTCAGGTGGTGGCAGAGGACTGGCTGGGATGTTTTTCGAGTGTGAGCTGTGGACTGAGCCTGGTGGGGTCCCTGACAGTGGGCCCTGGGGAAGAGGCCAGGAGGACCAGGATCCCCACAGGGTTCTCCACGAATGTGCTTGCAGGACGGAGGCCTGTCAGCAGGAGGTCCCCGGCATCTCCTCCACCTGGCTGGAGGCTGCCCAGGCCGCTGCCTCCCCAGGTAATGCCCCAGCCCCCAGCCCCTCCTTCAGCGGGTGACCACTGTTGATTGCCCCCTCTCTTAGCAGCTCCTGTGGTCCCTGAGGAGGCGGCGCCCCCAATCCTGCACCAGGGCAGTCCCCTTCTCCCCACCACCTCCTCCTGCGGTCCAGGCTCTGAGTCTGCTTCTGGAACCTGCTGGGGGCCTTCGGAAGAAGCCACGGTGTCATCCCACACCTCCCCAGCAGGCTCTGTGAGCAGCCTGTCCTGTCCCTCTCTCTGGGAGTTCCAGAAAGCAGCGGCTACCCTGATCCAGCTTTCTGGGAGCTCCAGCTCTCTTCCCAGCTTGGAAGCTGAAGACTCCCCAGACGAAGGTTTCAGCTGGCCTGGAGAGCTCTCTGCCCGACACTCCTCGGGGGAAGCTGGCCTGCCTTTGTCCTGGCGGTCAAACCAGGGTGAGCCTCGGCCAGGCAGTGCTCCTGGGGGTGGAGGATGGGTGACCTGGCAGAGGCCCCAGGGCCGCAGGGCCGGCCCCCTGCGTGGCTCCTCCTTGGACACGGCCATGGCAGAAGTTTCAGCGCCGGAGCAAAGCCCAAAGGCAGGCTGGCTACTGCCTTTCCCAGACATCCCCTCTCCAAGGTCAGGGTCAGAGCTGTCAGAGGCCTCCAGCAAAGTTTGGGAGGAGGACTGCGAGGAGGACCTGCCAGAACCCTGTACCGGGGCCAAGCCAGCCTCGGGGAGCTCCCTGCCTGCAGGTGGCTCACTGGGCCTTGGAAGCGGCGTGGAGCCCCAGGTGGCTCCTCCCTCCCCACGGTCCGGGGAGGGGCGGGAAGCTTCTGGGACCAGCGAGAGCCTGAAAGGGGGTGTCAGAAGCGGCATGGAGCCCCAGGTGGCTCTTCCGTCCCCATGGCCTGGGGAGGGGCTGGAAGCTTCTGGGACCAGCGAGAGCCTGATGGGGGTGTCAGACACAGGAGAAGCCCTCCAGGCACCCCCTGAGGCCGCCGGTGTGGTGTTCCCGCTGCAAATCTCTTCTGCCGGTGACTCGGACTCACTGCTGGTCTTTCCTTCGTGGACCTCTTTGAGTGAAGGGGCAGATTTCGGCAAAGGAGGAGAGACTTCTGGCTACCAGGAGGGAACCCGGGATGCTGACCCGAGCCCATCCACCAAGAGCAAACTCCCGTACCTCATGCCAGAGCCCGAGACCCCGGTGACCCTGCAGGCTCCTCCTGGGGACCCAGGCAGGCTGGCACCTCCAGTAGCTGAGAGCCGGGCGCCTGGGCCTGGTGGGAATGGGGCCCCCACTGTCCTGGAGGAAGCCTGTCCCCTACTTGCCGGTGACGTCTTGACTGAGATCCTGTCTCCCGTGGACGAGTTGCTGTCCTACGGCAGTGCCGACCTCCCGTCCTCCATCCACAGGGAGGCCCCCCTACCCCCACCTCCTCCCACTCCCCAAGCACAGAGTGATGGTGAAGACACCAACCCATGCTCGGATGCCTTCCCTTCCCCGCCCTCGGGGCCCCTTGAGGAGGACACCGCCATCACCACCCAGGATTTGTCCTCCTTGTCTGAGGAGAGTCTGCCGGAGGGACTGTTTCCTGGGCCCCAGGGGTCGGCGGGAACCCAGTAGTTGGGGCTCTGCCCAGGGGTGGCTGGTCCGGGTGGAAGCGTTGACGACCAGTTGGGTAGATGCAGTTCTGCAGCAGGGGATGAGGCCGGAGGCAGCCAGTGGCCTGAACCTGTCAGCTGGCCAGGGCACTCGTCGTGTGAGGGGTCAGGCAGTGCCCCTGGAGGGCTCCCAGGGCCATCAGTGCAGCCCCCAGCTCCATCCAGAGTGGCCTCTGTGGCCAGGGAAGGTCTGTCAGGGCTGTTGGCAGCTGGTGACGTGGAAGTGATGATCGGCGGACTGGGCTCCTGTTTTGGGCACAGGGTTCTGGGCTGATGTGGCCTTTGAGGAGGTCTTGGGCAGTCGGGGAGAGCCCTGGGAAGGAGCGCAGAGCTCTGGGCATGCAGAGAGCCGGGGTGGGTAGCGGGGCAGCTCTTAGTGGGTCTGGATGAGCTCCTGGACACTGCCTCACCTGCGGCAGGGTCCCTGGGCAGCCGAGCCTGCTTGGCCAAGACCCCCACCAGGGGCCAAGACCCCAAAGAAATGCTGGGTAAGAACAGGAAGGCAGCCACACCCCCACAGGCAGCCACACCTCCATGTCCCTGGTTGGCAGCCCCGGCAGCCTCTCTCCCAGGCCAAGTGCCCTTGGCCGCCAGTGGAAAGTCTGGGTCCCTTGAGCATGCTGGTGAGGACGTTGAGGGAGGCCTGAGCTGCCAGGTAGAGGACCCACCCAGGCCCGAGGGCTCACTGGGCAGAAAGCCGCTCCTGGAGACAGACTCAGGCCGCTGTACCCATCTCCCAGGTGTGGAGAGAGACCAGGCAGTGGACTTGGTCTCCACGTGGCTCACCAGGAGGGTCCTGCGTGACTCCTTAGCAGCTCTCTCCACACAGGCCCCCAGGTGCAGCCCCTAGGGAGTGTTTTCTGGAACTACAGAGGTGCACAGGCGTCCACAATGTCATTGTGAGCTGTGTGTGGCATACACATGCACACGTGGGAGTAAGAACCTAGAGGCCTGGACTTTCCCAGGGTGGACCGGCCGGGCGGCCGGCTGTGCGGGACAGTCTCCTGGACCTTTCCCCGGTGGACCGGGTGGGCGGCCGGCTGTGCAGGATGGTCGCCTGGACCTTCCCAGGGTGGACCGGGTGGGCGGCCGGCTGTGCGGGACGGTTGCCTGGACCTTCCCCCGGTGGACAGGGTGGGCGGCCGGCTGTGCGGGACGGTTGCCTGGACCTTCCCCTGGTGGACGGGGTGGGCGGCCGGCTGTGCGGGATGGTCGCCTGGACCTTCCCAGGGTGGACTGGGTGGGCGGCCGGCTCTTCCCAGGGTGGACCAGGTGGGCGGCCGGCTCCGCAGGACGGTCGCCTGGACCTTCCCGGGGTGGACTGGGTGGGCGGCCGGCTCTTCCCAGGGTGGGCCGGGTGGGCGGCCGGCTCTTCCCGGGGTGGACCGGGTGGGCGGCCGGCTCTTCCCCTGGTGGACAGGGTGGGCGCCGGCTCTGCGGGACGGTCGCCTGGACCTTCCCCTGGTGGACGGGGTGGGCGGCCGGCTGTGCGGGATGGTTGCCTGGACCTTCCCAGGGTGGACTGGGTGGGCGGCCGGCTCTTCCCAGGGTGGACCAGGTGGGCGGCCGGCTCCGCGGGACGGTCGCCTGGACCTTCCCGGGGTGGACTGGGTGGGCGGCCGGCTCTTCCCAGGGTGGACCAGGTGGGCGGCCGGCTCCGCGGGACGGTCGCCTGGACCTTCCCGGGGTGGACCGGGTGGGTGGCCGGCTCTTCCCCCGGTGGACAGGGTGGGCGCCGGCTCCGCGGGACGGTCACCTGAAGCCAGGCCCGGACTGCACACCTGCTTCTTCGCATCAAAGCCACGAAGAGGCGTCCAAGAAAAGGCGTTGCAGCCCAGAGGCAAGAACAGTCAGAGTCGCCAAGAGCAGGAACGAGGACGGGGCGGAGCAGCGCCTATGCCAGGAAGGGGGTCATGGGGATCAGCGAAGGCCAAGAGAGGAAGAGAGAACATCTGGGGAAAAGAAGAGCTGGGGTGGGCCTGACTGGTGCTGACTCACACCCCTGAGCCCTGCTTAGAAGTCAGGGGCATCTGCCTGCTTTGACTTTGGAGGCTCCTCCCACACCCAAACTGCCGGCACATGACGTGCAGCTGGGTGGACTGGGCATGGATGTCTCACACCTGAGCTGCACAGACCAGAGGAAGCCACGGCTCAAGGGCCCAAGGTCATTTCTGCGCAGCCCGCACGGCCGGGGGCTTTTCCTCTGGGGATCAGTGGCCCAAGGTCTCTTCTGGAGCATGCTCAGGACTTGCTGTGCCTGGAAGGCCAGGGCAGCTGATTTCTCCTGGTGCCATGGACTTTTCTTTGCTTCCAGAGGATTCACTGGGACCCCTGTAATTTCTCTGGGACCCTTTTGAATCTGAGGGTCTCTTCTTGAATGCGGAGTTGATGAGCAGCGTGTTGGCCTTAGGGACATCTGTGTCCCAGCACTGATCCTTCCAGGATGTGGCTTCTCCTGTCCAGGGCCTCAGGCCTCCTCCACTTCAGAGAGGAGCATACTCCAGACTTTATGCATGCAGTCTGGTGGGAGGCATCACAAAGCTGGCGTGGCAAAGCCCTAAGATGCCAGGTCACAGGACACACGGAGCTGCCAAGGCCCTCTACCCCATAGCTCTGGTGAGAGACCCCAGGCCCCTTAGAACCTCTTTGGGCCCCCTGCCGTGAGGCAAGAGCCCCTCTCCAGACACCCCTCGCCCGGGAGCAGCTGGACCCAGCCTGCCTTCTCCAGCCCCGGGGCGGCTGCTTAGCCCCAGGTGCCGTTAACAATGGCCGGCCTGTGTCAGGGTCCCCATTCACCATGTGCACAGGAAGCCCAGCTCGGGCCATGCATCTGATTTTGCACCAGCTCCTGCCCAGCCCACCTGAGAATGCAGATGTTTGGATCCAGTGGGGAATGTGTTCCTGCTCCATGCTCCCAATTTCAGAACAAACTTTGAGCTGAGCTACAGCTTTCTCATTGATCCCCTTCTAGTCTTCTGAACAAATTAGTCTGTGATTTTTTATTTTTTTCCATTTATTGCTGACCCTTTTGGATTTATGAGGCCGTGTGAGAGGAATTATGTATCTCACACACACGCATCTGGCATGACGATAAATCTCCACCACTGAAGCCCCGCAGATTTGCAGCGAATCTGATGGCTCCCAGGCTCGCTGCCACGTGGTTGGTGCTGACGTGCGGCGCAATGCGGTGGCGGCTGCAGTCACAGCTGGAACCAGCGTGACTTTCCCTGGGAGCCCAGCAGGTGCCTCGCGTCGCTGGCAGGTGGTAGGGTGCCCTTGAAGGGGGCTGGTCGTGAGGAACGAAGGAAAACCCGGGCCAGGGCTTCCAAGGACAGCGGCCCTGGAGGGGGCCGGAGCCGTCAGGTTACTCTGAGCACCGGAGAAAAAGCCGCTTCAGCAGAGGTGTAAACGCATTTAATCTCCCAACAGGACATATACAGAGCGGAGGGCTTTGGCATTCAGATATATTGACCGGGCAAGATGGTAATCCAAGGTTCCTCCCCTTCAAGGTCTCCTGCTGTATTTGCCTGGGCTCTGATCTGTCGTCACCGCTTGGGCCAATAAATCTTGATACCAGCCTCCAGAGAAGTCATTATCTTTCATAGAAAATGATTA